TGGATAAAGGCTTTTCTGGAATGACAAAATTCTCTTCAAATACAGGGAGGCCCTGCGACATGATATCTGGCAAATCACTTGAGTCTTAGTATCCAAACTTCCGCTAAAATGGAAATTACCATCCTTTGCTTGGCATGTTAAATGAAATACTTATGTAAACGGACTTAGATTAGAGGCCTACAAATAGGACTCAAGTTCTTGATGAATCTTGATGAGGAGGGTGGGCGAAGTACTCTAAATGAAAATGAGATAGATTGCGAGATTTCCGGAGAGGAGTGAGTGACAAGCGCCTACCCGTGCATGAAGCTGGAGGTAGAAAATTCCAGCAAAAGGAATTTTCAAGTTTCACTGAAGCTTTTGAATCAAGGCTTGAAAGCCCAGGGTTAAAAAAAAGGCAGTGAAGAAGCTCATTAAGACAACCCCCCGCCAGGTAGCAGATAGCACCTGAAATGCAGTGGGAAATTTGTGAGGTCTTCATAGGCAAGGATTAAATTTTACATCTCCATCTTAAGATGTGTCATAGTTGTTCAATTACTTAGTGACCAAAAAAGTGAATTAAAGATGTTGTCAAGATTAAAAAAACAAAAACCAATGCAGGTTCCACCGAGATTTGAACTCGGATCGCTGGATTCAGAGTCCAGAGTGCTAACCATTACACCATGGAACCGCCACGCATGTGTAGCTGCCTTCGGCTGTCTAATCCTCAGAGAACCCCGCCCCCATCCACAAACCCACCACTCACAGGCGGTCCCGCCTGGTTCCAGCGAGCCGCTTCCGGCACGGTAGCTCGAGAAATGAGCAAGCGGCCACTAAGACTATGGTAGCTAGGAGTTCCAGGACTCAGTTTCCCCTTTGAGCCTCCTTTAGCGACTAAAGCTTGAAGCCCCACGCATCTCGACTCTCGCGCACACCGCCCTTGTTGGGCTCAGGGGCGGGGCGCCGCCCCCGGAAGTACTTCCCCTTAAAGGCTGGGGCCTGCCGGAAATGGCGCAGCGGCAGGGAGGGGCTCTTCACCCAGTCCGGCAGTTGAAGCTCGGCGCTCGGGTTACCCCTGCAGCGACGCCCCCTGGTCCCACAGATACCACTGCTGCTCCCGCCCTTTCGCTCCTCGGCCGCGCAATGGGCACCCGCGACGACGAGTACGACTACCTCTTTAAAGGTGAGGCCATGGGCTCTCGCACTCTACACAGTTTCATCTGACATTGAATTCTTTGTCTTTCCAGTTGTCCTTATTGGAGATTCTGGTGTTGGAAAGAGTAATCTCCTGTCTCGATTTACTCGAAATGAGTTTAATCTGGAAAGCAAGAGCACCATTGGAGTAGAGTTTGCAACAAGAAGCATCCAGGTTGATGGAAAAACAATAAAGGCACAGATATGGGACACAGCAGGGCAAGAGCGATATCGAGCTATAACATCAGCGTAAGTCTCATGGTTTTTAAGTTCTGTGAAATTTTTCTGATACTAAATATGTTTCTGTTTTCAGATATTATCGTGGAGCTGTAGGTGCCTTATTGGTTTATGACATTGCTAAACATCTCACATATGAAAATGTAGAGCGATGGCTGAAAGAACTGAGAGATCATGCTGATAGTAACATTGTTATCATGCTTGTGGGCAATAAGAGTGATCTACGTCATCTCAGGGCAGTTCCTACAGATGAAGCAAGAGCTTTTGCAGGTTAGTGATAGGAATTCCATGATATTTCTTACTAACAAGACTGAACTTTTGTGTCTCCCCTCAGAAAAGAATGGTTTGTCATTCATTGAAACTTCGGCCCTAGACTCTACAAATGTAGAAGCTGCTTTTCAGACAATTTTAACAGGTAAGACTTGTATTTTCAGATTACACCAGTAGCACTAAGTATTGTGGTTTCTTTTTTCCTTCAGAGATTTACCGCATTGTTTCTCAGAAGCAAATGTCAGACAGACGCGAAAATGACATGTCTCCAAGCAACAATGTGGTTCCTATTCATGTTCCACCAACCACTGAAAACAAGCCAAAGGTGCAGTGCTGTCAGAACATCTAAGGCATTTCTCTTCTCCCCTAGAAGGCTGTGTATAGTCCATTTCCCAGGTCTGAGATTTAAATATATTTGTAATTCTTGTGTCACTTTTGTGTTTTATTACTTCATACTTATGAATTTTTCCATGTCCTAAGTCTTTTGATTTTAGCTTTATAAAATCATCCACTTGTCCCGAATGACTGCAGCTTTTTTTCATGCTATGGCTTCACTAGCCTTAGTTTAATAAACTGAATGTTTGGATTCCTCAGTTATTGTTTACTTTTCATCATGGAAGCCTGTCACTGTATGTAGGACATAATAGAACTTGATCACTTGAAGCTCAGACCTATTGGTCTTGATCAAATCAAACTAAGAAGACCTTAGAAATAAGCTACCATTTTGCCACAGAGCAGCTTATAGGTAATACACTCTTCTCTCAGTGCAGTGTACATTTCCACAAATCTAAGAATTGCCCTATAAACATAGCAGGATTTTGAGAGCTTGAAAATTTTCCATTATTCTGGACATGAATTTCTAAAATGCCTTAATAGGTTTATGTAGTTGAGTAAATTTTGTTTTTTAATTTTTGTAAGCATCAAAGTTGATTAGAGAGGGGGGCACTTTTTCTGGAGAATTCTCTTAGTAAACACAAAAGATTGTTACGGTTTCATTAGTAGTATGGTTGTGGGGCCATAAGTTAAACAGTGCTGCCTGGTAGGCTGGGAACTGAAGAGACTTGTGGTATTCCATCTCGGGTGCCTCTGTTGGCAATGATCAGGCAGCCCAAAAGATTTAAATGATCTATAATAATTTCCAAGCGGTAGATTATGTGGCATTTTATTGCTCAGGCAATAATTGGTTTAATGCTGGTAGTGTCAAATTTTGAAGTGTTAATTTTGTCTTAGAACCTTCCAGTAAGTGAAATACAACCTAGTTTTATCACCATATCCACCAGCAGGCATGGATAATTATTTTAACAATGCTAATATTTGAGTTTTGCAGTATATTATAGAATATAGTCCAGTTAAATCTTTGGTTTCAGTATGTCTGAAGAGTACAGTGAGAGGTTAATTTCTGCTCAAGTGGTACCACTTAAAGGCATGTATTCTTTTAGTATGTAAAATGAAATAGTACCTTGAGTTTAAATAGAATGCATTTAGGCATTGTAGAGATCTGAAATAGTTTTCTTCCACTACATTGTTGAAATCAATGAAGCAATTAGTTTCTCATTCAGAAATGTGCACACTAATATTTAGTTTTGCTTTCTCGTGGATAATATTAAGCACTTACTCTGCAGTTTCCTGGAAGTTGTGTCAACTGCAGTGATACTATTCAGGATGGTGGGAAATCCCCAAAAATATGTATGTGTGGGCTTGCTTAGATTACTATATTTCATAGTTAATCTTTTGTCTCTTGCGGTGCTCATGATGTGTGGGGCACACGGAAGGCATTGCTGTAGTCAGTCATTTTGGTTTTCTTCTATAGCCATTTTATTATTTTAGTGTATTAGTTATGAAGATAATATTATCTATTTGTAAATTGCTACTTTGTATTTTATGCATGCTCTGTAATTTGATTTTTTTTTAGTTATTGATTTGGATTATATTCACATTCTAATAAACAGTTATAGGGGGATTATTTCTTATGCTGTCAGATTACATTTTTCCTTTGAGTGCTTTGGGTGCAGCCGTGGAATCCTGATGTAAAAGCATAGGTTCTTGCATTACTGAGTAAACATTGAATTGGGAGCATCAGTGTGTGAATTCAGCTTTGATTTTAGAACTGCAGTTCAATTATGCTTTCCTTGGAAAAAGTATGTCCAAAAACATTAGGAAAGTAGTGTGTATTTTCATATATAACAGTGTCACCAGACCCAGGAAAAGAAACCATCTCTATTTTATTGAAAGTTGGTGGTAGATTTTTTACAAAGTAAGGAGAAAAGAGAAAAACTAAATAGTGAATTGAAAATGAATAAAGTAAACTTAGAATTTTTACCCAAGTGTAGACTTAAATGTTGCTTTGAGTATGGCTGGATCTTGGGAGAATTCCAGGAAATATTAGGTATTAGAAAATGACTTTGATTGCATTTCAGCAGGTGTCTTTATTCTGAGTAGTATCTTAGGAGACAAACTGTCTCAAGCAAGAAACAATAAATTTTTAAATATTATGACAGTTCAGGGCTTAAGGCAGTTTAGAAGTATTTTGCTACTTGACCTTGATTTTCAGTTATTTTAACTTTGAATTTTTTTTTTTTTTTTTGAGACGGAGTCTTGCTCTGTTGCCCAGGCTGGAGTACAATGGCACCATCTCAGCTCACTGCAAGCTCCACCTCCAGGGTTCATGCCATTCTCCTGCCTCAGCCTCCCGAGTAGCTGGGATTATAGGCGCCAGCCACCACGACTGGCTAATTTTTTGTATTTTTAGTAGAGACGGGGTTTCACCATGTTAGCCAGGGTGGTCTCGATCTCCTGACCTGGTGATACACCCACCTCGGCCTCCCAAAGTGCTGGGATTAAAGGCGTGAGCCACCGTGCCTGGCCTTGAATTTTTTTTTAACCTGTTATATAGTCTCCTGAATAGTTAGCCATGGTGCCTTGATTTAATCTTATGTCATTGTTCTCAAATGCCATGATTTCTCTTTAATAGTAGTTGTCATTATGTAAGGGTAAGTTATTGCCCATTTAATTGTAATTATAAGAAGAGGTGCCAGCTAGTGACCTTACATCAGTGATCTTTTAAGTTCTGAAGGGTTCTGCAGAAAAGTTACACTTCTTGAGTTTGGGTTGCCCATCAGAGCTGGTCACATTTCTTTGATCATTGAAAAAATGAATATCTTAATTTTTGTCTTTGCTGACTGGTATTTATAAAATACAAATGCTTTTAGTGGGTTGAGCTGTTGTGATAATCTCTTCCATCTACCTTAGAGAAGAAGCTGTACTATTTAGACAGTTTTGGCCAACACTAGAAGCAAAAGAATTCAAAGGCTGGGTGGATATTTAAGAACTTATTCTAACCTGTCAGGTTTCAATTTGTGGGGCTTGGTTTAACAGAGGAAAAAAATATAAATTGATTTTCTGATGTCTCACAAATATCACATACCTGGAAAAAAATTAAAACAAAAAATGAATTTTGTAAAAGGTTATGTATGACTTCCATTTGCTCTGTAAAAAAATGAACAAAGATTGTGAAAGGATCCTCTTCCACCACATCATTTAATGGGTTAGCGGAACAGATAGGGAGCTATGACACTAGCACCAAAGAGAGATTTTTCTTCTGGTTGGGTGGTGCTGGTGCCACGCCCCTTTCTGGGATTTGACAAGTCTTTCCCACTCACCTATACAATATGCCAAATCAACTGGAGTTGTCATTCTAATGTTTTAAAGAATGATTGGGTTCCCCCAAACTGTAGGAGGTCGATGGTAACAATAAAGTGATACAAAATGCTTATGTCATTATAATTTATGTAAGGGAGACCATTAGGCTGAGAATCAATATGATTGAGGTTATCTATTCTCCTGAAAAGTGAATTGGAGAATAAAGAAAGAATATTTGAAAGGATGTTGTGTACTAGGCAATATACTAGCATGTATTAGAAAATACGGTAAACTGTGGGTTAGAAGAGTGAAAGTAGCTGGTATGATAGAGCACTGGACTGAGTAACGAAGAGATTCTAGTCATGGCTCTTGTGGTCATTTCATTTTTGAGCCTCACATTCTTCCAATTAATGAGGGTACCAGATTAAATAAACTCTGGGGATTCATCCCAATTCGAACTCTGTAATTCTCTGAATGAACTCTCTCTTCAATTAAAGCCAAATTATTAACATTTTAACTCAAGTTTAAATTTAATAGAGAAGTCAAAATGAGGTATGCACTTTGTGGAATGTTTTTGGTCTTATCACAATAACCTGATTAAAATGGTGCCTTTATTTCCATGTTTACTCCTTTAAATAAGATGAAAGCTTTCAGAACATTTATTTGCAAAATGACTGTCAATATCAACAATATGCATCAAAGTACCATATATGCTAAGGGAGAGGAGCACTTGATGGGCTGCTATGTTAACTGTAAATTGAGAACTGCTTGTTTTATGGCTTTTGCTGTTAAAAAAAAACTGCTGGCTTTTAATATGTACTTTAAAATATACTCATGTCTGGGAGAGAACTTTTAAAAACATTTTGTGTTTAATTTTTAAAAAATTATTTC